CTGGGCCTAGGAGCCCCAAACTTCTGGGTCTCGGAGGGGCGGGGAGCCAGGATGCCTGGGTCCCCAAGCCAGGCTCTTCCTCCAGGGACATTCACTTACCTGCCCAGAAATGTGAGCACTGCCCCTTCCTCTTTAATCGAGAACTCCTTGGCCAGCTACAGCCAGCTGTGAAAGGGGACAGGGAAGAGGGGAGGGGATAAGGAGGAGGGGCGCCCCACTCCCGGTAACCAGGCCTGATCCCCGTTTCTGGCAGGTGGGCGGAACTTGCCATTACCTGCCCTGGGCGGGACTCAGGTAAGGGACAAAGTATTTAAAGGGACCTTGGGATAAAGGACTTAAAGGCCAGAGCTCCATGAGGAAGCCAAGGTGTCGAATACCATGGGATACCTGGGGGATTAGATTCGACCCTCCTCCTCCCTCCCGACCCCTACCCGCTCTGGCTCTCCCCTGGGAGTTCGTCTGTCCGAGCTAGAAAAATTAATATCTAGGTCTCTAGGTATCTAGAAACTAGCGGGAACGATATGCCTTAGTCCCTGGGACAGCTGGGCAGTGCCGCAGTAAATCCCTGTTTCCTGAGAGCGACTTGAACGGCTTTGATTTTCAATTTCCCAATGGCTCTGTCTGTAAAATGGGAGCGTAGTTGTCTCTTCTCAATTGTTTTAAGATGCAGCAAGAAAAGTGGATGATATATTTGGGAAAGTGGGCTTCCCGATCTCTAGGGGAAGTGATTAGTCCTTAAATTTGGGCTTGGAGAGACTCAAAACCTGGGAACCAAGCAGGAAAAAACGATCTCCCTGGGAAATGCCTCGTACATAGTAAGCGTTCCCCATATTCCCACCAGTTTCAATATCCGGAACTTTCGATTAGCTACTCACGTTTCCGGAGAGAGAAAGAGAAGAGAGGACTTGAGCAAGCCAGGCGAGGCACTTCCGCAACTAGGGGCAGCTCTACTTCCGGTGCCTTCTGCTGGGCGGAAGTGGGCGGAGCGGAGGGGGAAAATAGTGCTCCTTTCCGGTGTCGGGGCACAGTTGAAGAAGCGACCGAGGGACTGGGAGTCGTTAGTGAGGTGAGTTCGAGGCGGTGCAGGAAGAGTGTTGCTGGGATCGCTTTCCTGCGGGCTAGAGGCCTGGGGTCTTGAGGGAGACTGGGGCAAGATTTTGGATTCCCGATTCCCTGTCAATCATTATTAATACAGCTGTCCGGGCGCCCCAAGTTTGAAGCTGAACTACACTCTGCTGGAGGTGGCCAACCGTCCATCGGGCAGTTCTCTCTCTCTTTGTCTCTCTCTCTCACTATAAACTCAGTCAAGTGGTAGCTAGCATCGGCCAGTTCTCCTGAGAGTTACAGTTCTGCTGTAGATGATGGCTATTTGCTGGTGGTCCCAAGGGAAGGAGTGGACTGGGATTGCTGGGGGTCTAAGGAGTGGGAGTTGAGGAGGGAGAACTCCTTTCCTGGCCTCAGTTTCTCAGACTGTGGTGGGACGGCGGGCGATACTAGATTGTGCAGTCATCCATCGCCACCTTCTCTTCACCTTTTTGACAGCCCCTTCCCTTTCGGGGTTGGTGCAGGGATTCACGTTTTCTTGTGTGGAGCTTCGGGGTCAGGCAGTCATGGATTCCCATTCTGATTGTGCTGCTAATTCTGTGAACTTGGGGCTTGAACGGTCCTTGAGGCAGTTTGATGTTAATGTTTTCTTACGAAAATGTTCAAACTTATATAAAAGTGAGAGAAGAATACAGGAATTCCTGTCACCCAAATCACCAATGATTATTTTTGCCATACTTGCTGTATTTTTTTAAACTTAAAGAGATTAAAACAAATCGTAGGCATCATGACACTTAAGGATTGTCAAAAGACAAAATTGCAACACATTTAGTGAGAAGATCTTAATTGGCATTTATTCGTGAATCTACAATCAAACAACATCTAATTATGGAAAATAGCGTGAGTGTTCCGATGAGCTGAGCAGAGGTTGTTTTCAGAGACAAAGGGCTGAGAAAATCAGAAACGGAAAACAAAAAGCTAGTTGATTAAATTGATTAACTTGATTAAATTTCTAAGTTAAAGGTTAAAGTAGAGGGGACTTCCTTTATCAGGTGGGCTAAAACTGGGTTGTTTGGGGATTTGGCTATTATCTCTCTCCTGATATCTCAGAAGATCAGATATCAACTTAGTTTTGGCTTGGAAGCATGGAACTTTAGCATGAGTGTCTCCATTTTGGTTTGGTCTGTTGAACCTAGTGCAGGAGCTCAATCCAAACCAATGACCTTCTATAAATTTTATCTAACAGGGTGCGTGTGTAAAAACCAGAAACATTGCTGATATGACCACAATACCATCATCACACTTTAAAAGAACAACCGTAATTCTAGACTACTATCCATTACGTGGTGCAGAGTCAAGTCCAGTGTAACTGTGGGTTTGTTGGAATCAGGATATAGTTAAGTAATTGCTATCGTCTTTTACATCTCTCCACAGTCCTGCCACTGTCCCTTCCTCCCTAGGATGACGCGGCATGGCAAGAACTGCACCGCAGGGGCCGTCTACACCTACCACGAGAAGAAGAAGGACACAGGTGCAGGGCTGGGGTGGGAAGAGGCGGGACATCCCTCCATCACTCTGCCCATCTCTGTCCCCAGCGGCCTCGGGCTATGGGACCCAGAACATTCGACTGAGCCGGGATGCCGTGAAGGACTTCGACTGCTGTTGTCTCTCCCTGCAGCCTTGCCACGATCCTGTTGTCACGTGAGCTGGGAACAGGGATGGGTAGGTCTGGGTCTTTCTTTCTCATTGCACCCTGTCTTTGCAGCCCAGATGGCTACCTGTATGAGCGTGAGGCCATCCTGGAGTACATTCTGCACCAGAAGAAGGAGATTGCCCGGCAGATGAAGGTGATGGGGATGGGGAGGAGGCGGCACACGGAGGCAGATGCTCAGCCCACTTTCCCCGACGCAGGCCTACGAGAAGCAGCGGGGCACCCGGCGCGAGGAGCAGAAGGAGCTTCAGCGGGCGGCCTCGCAGGACCATGTGCGGGGCTTCCTGGAGAAGGAGTCGGCTATCGTGAGCCGGCCCCTCAACCCTTTCACAGCCAAGGCCCTCTCGGGCACCAGCCCAGGTGACTCAGGTTGGGCTTCTTGTGGGTTGGGGGGCGGGGCGGGCGGCATCTGAGTCCCTTCCTTCCCCCACAGATGATGTCCAACCTGGGCCCAGTGTGGGTCCTCCAAGTAAGGACAAGGACAAAGTGCTGCCCAGCTTCTGGATCCCGTCGCTGACGCCCGAAGCCAAGGCCACCAAGCTGGAGAAGCCGGTGAGCCCCCACAGCGCCCCGGCACGCACGGTCTACTGAGCCCGCCTCTCTCTGCCCCTTGCAGTCCCGCACGGTGACCTGCCCCATGTCAGGGAAGCCCCTGCGCATGTCGGACCTGACGCCCGTGCACTTCACACCGCTAGACAGCTCCGTGGACCGCGTGGGGCTCATCACCCGCAGCGAGCGCTACGTGTGTGCCGTGACCCGCGACAGCCTGAGCAACGCCACCCCCTGCGCTGTGCTGCGGCCCTCGTGAGTCACCTGGGAGGGGAGGGAAGGGACCAATCAGAGTCTCCCGCCTTCGGCCTCACCGTAGTGGGGCTGTGGTCACCCTCGAATGCGTGGAGAAGCTGATTCGGAAGGACATGGTGGACCCTGTGACTGGAGACAAACTCACAGACCGCGACATCATCGTGCTGCAGCGGGTAAGAGTCCCACCCCTCCCCTTCCCCCAGCACTCTACCTCGTCCTTCTCTCTACCTCCCCCAGGGCGGTACCGGCTTCGCGGGCTCCGGAGTGAAGCTGCAAGCGGAGAAATCACGGCCGGTGATGCAGGCCTGAGTGTGTGCGGGAGACCAAATAAACCGGCTTGGGTGCGCAACGACGTGGCGCCTTCATTCGCGGCGTGGGCGCCCCGGGGACAGGGCAGGCGAGGATGCAGGGCCGTGCAAACAGTGCTCCTACAGCGCACGCTGGAGTTTGAAAGAGCGGGCTAAGCATATTGAATGTGGTCTCACATTAAGAACAAAATCTGGCCAGGCACGGTGGCTCACGCCTGTAATCCCAGCACTTTCGGAGGCCGAGGCTAGCGTATCACTTGAGGTCAGGAGTTCGAGACCAGCCTGGCCAACATGGTGAAACCTTGTCTCTACTAAA